TGGAGGGATGTGGGGGTGTGTGGCTCCAGCTTGGTGTTGGCCAGGGTCACTGAGACATAAGGGCTGTGACCTCCAGAGTGCAGAAGCCACCAGCTCCTGGGTGCCACGAAGGGGATCCTGCAGGACCCATCCTTGTGGCCTGAGACTGTTGTACCCAGGCGAGTTAGAGAAAACGCCATACTTTGAGACGAATTAAGAGTCTTTTATTAGCCGGCGACCGAGAGACGGCTAACGCTAAAAATTCTCTCAGCCCCGAAGAAGGGGCTAGATTTTCTTTTATACTTTGGTTTAGAAAGAGGAGTGGGGGTCTAGTTAAAACAATTTTACAGAAATAAAGTAGGCAAAAAGTTAAAAAGATAAATGGTTACAGAAAAGTAAACAGTTCCAGGTGCAGGGGCTTTAAGACTATTACAAGGTGATAGACACGAGGCTTTGGGCGTTATCAATCAGACGAATTCCTGGGAACTGCGGATATAGCTCGCCACAGTATCTTATCAGTTAACTGCATTCTTGGATGTGCTGGGAGTCAGCTTGCACAAGTTAAGTCCTTGAGGAAGGGGCTGCCAGTGAAAGAGGCAAGATGGAGTCTGTCTGGCTCTCTTAGCTAAGGGAGAGTCCATTCAGGTGGAAACAAGCCTAAAAACAGGGTTAGTAAAAACAAGGTTGGGCATTACAAGACCAGGACAACAGCAGAATGGAGCGTGGACTCCGCAAACCAGGGTGTCTGCCTCCTCCAGAAACCAAGGGCCCCAGATTGTAGAGTCTGGGGTCTGCATAGACCTGCAGGCTGGGCCATCCTGAGTGGGCCCTCCCTCAGCCCCCAGTGCTATTTCACTGATGACAGGGAGAGTTGATGCGTTTCTGTTGCCCCGTTCAGAGGGCCAGGCAGAGAGAGGGCCTGATGGTTTCGGGTGTGCTGTTAACAGGCATGTTCCTCTTTCAGGAGTGTTAAAACAATACCACCATAACCAACACCTCCATCACCAACAGAAACCAGGCAGGGCCAGCTGACCCCAGAGCAACACCTCCATCACCAATAGAAACCAGGCGGGGCCAGCTGACCCCAGAGCAACACCTCCATCACCAATAGAAACCAGGCGGGGCCAGCTGACCCCAGAGCAACACCTCCATCACCAACAGAAACCAGGCGGGGCCAGCTGACCCCAGAGCAACACCTCCATCACCAACAGAAACCAGGCCGGGCCAGCTGACCCCAGAGCAACACCTCCATCACCAACAGAAACCAGGCGGGGCCAGCTGACCCCAGAGCAACACCTCCATCACCAACAGAAACCAGGCGGGGCCAGCTGACCCCAGAGCAACACCTCCATCACCAACAGAAGCCAGGTGGGGCCAGCTGACCCCAGAGCAACACCTCCATCACCAACAGAAACCAGGCGGGGCCAGCTGACCCCAGAGCAACACCTCCATCACCAATAGAAACCAGGCGGGGCCAGCTGACCCCAGAGCAACACCTCCATCACCAACAGAAACCAGGCGGGGCCAGCTGACCCCAGAGCAACACCTCCATCACCAACAGAAACCAGGCGGGGCCAGCTGACCCCAGAGCAACACCTCCATCACCAACAGAAACCAGGCAGGGCCAGCTGACCCCAGAGCAATGGCCCTTCTGTACTCTCATTGGTTCCCTAGAGGGCCACTGGCAGGACAAGCCTATGCCTTGGCCATGCTGCTCAGGTGCTGGTCTAAGGAGACCCTTCCTGTCCTGATGCCTGGCCCCATTTCCACTTTCTTCGAGGGCCACACACACAGAGGGGCCTGCTGAGCTACAGTTGCTGCTGTGCAACAACTCCACTCCTAGGGGATAGCGGGGGGCCATTAGGACACAGGTGCTGGTGCCACGGCAACTCGGTTTAGAGCATGTGGGCTTTGCAGTCAGGACATGCCCTATCCTGTCCAGTCTTACCTGTGAAGGCCACACCTCTTCCTACCTGTTGGCATTGTCAGGACTAGTGAGGGGAGGAGGCCCTGGGGGAGGCTGATCAGCAGCCCCTTCCTGCTCCCGCTCTGCAGGGCCACACCAGCCCCACCCATGCCCACCATCACCTTCTGTAAGAGACCCTGGCCTGCTGCAGCAAACAAGTTAATTCCCTCCCAGAAGATAGGGAGGCCTCTCCCCACCACCTGCCCTGCATCCTCCTTCACAGACCAGCCTCCAGGAAGCGCCTCTTGTTGGAATCAGCCCCACTTTTAGAGTGTTAACACCTTTAATTAGGGACTCACCAGGGCGATGCCCTTGCAGTCAGGGAGTCCCGTGGGTGAGAGTGGGCTGCCCTGGGGAGCTGCAGGGAGTGGAGAGTGAGGCCACAGGGAGGGACGTGAGGCATGAGGGGAGGTGGACTCAACCTGTGGGCCCTGAGCCCCTCAGTAATGGCCCCTCAGGTTCTAGAAGGCTCACTCTGGCACAGTGAAGAGGGGGCAGATCTAGAAGGAGGAAGGAAGAGAAGAGGGAGGGAAACAGGCACTGCCTGAGTGCATTCTTTCTAAGAGGCCAGGGCAGGAGACCCTCCAATCCCTCGGGCACCAAAGGAATGAGTATCCCTGGCTCTGCATGTGGGGATCCAGGCTAGGGGAGGCCCGCGCCTCCACCACCATGGCACAGTTCCAGGAAGGCAGGCTGGGGATGTGGACCGGGGCTCTCTGACCCCCAGGCAGATTTTTGGGGGTTTACCAAGCTGCACTTTAGTATAAGGGAGTTTGTGGCATTTGAGTGCTGTGGCTGTGGCGACTGTGGGAGGAGGAACATTTCAGGGCACTGAGGACACGGAGTTCTTTCTCAGAAAGGTCCCTGCCTGTGCCGGGGCCTGGTGAAGGGCACAGCCCACGAGGCTTCTGCAACTCCTGCCGCTGGAGGGCCTGTATCCCATTTCTTCCCAGCCCCACGGTCAGAGACACCATGCTGGTGGTGTGAAGGCGCCTGTGGTGGGCGGATTTACACCCCGGATTTTGGCAGCGCGAACTTCTCCATGCTTGCACAGCTCTTTTGATCAAAGCCGCCTTTTTCTGGGATGCCACACAGCAGGTTGGCTCCTTGGAGCTGGATGTGAGATGGTTTCAGTAAGTGACCTGTTGAGCACCGTGACTCTGATTTGTACAGAACGAAGCAGGGCCCGAAGCTGGACCTGGCAGATGTTGGAGGCCCCTGGAAATACTGGGAAGCGTGAAGGGCAGGAGATGCTCCTTCCTCTGTGGCGGGGCCTCCAGGTCACCCGAGTGTGGGTGACTCACACCTCAGCTACCCGGGGGTCTGCGCCTCGGAGTCCTATCCCCCAGACAGTGGTAAAATGCCAGACATGTTTCCTCCTTTCTCCTCCCACTCAATAATGACTTATGCAAAAAAGGGAACGGAAGCATGGACACACACGTGATATGACTTTCAGTGACTTTTTCAACTTTTTCAGTCCAGCATTTGGAATGCGATGACAACTGGTGCATTATTTTAAGTTTTTAAAAATATAATTACAGAAATGAACACACGAGCCATACAGAAAATTTGGAAACACAGAAAAGAACAGGAGGAGGAAACGATCCCAAGCCTGCTGCTCACGAATAACCACCTTTCACATGTTCTTTATCCAGGGCAGACATTTCACAAGAGGATGGCCACTGTGTCCAAGACATTTGTAGCACGATTTTACCACTCAGCAATGTATCCACAGCAGCTTTCATGCCTGTGAACATGACTCCACTGCATGCTTTTACGGCCACATGGCATTACCTCATACGCACATCAGCATTCATTGAGCAAGCTCTTGCCACTTAACTGTCAGTTGTTTCCAATTACTCATTATCATACATAATGCTGTGATGAACATCATACCGTACAAACACGACTGTGCACAAGTTGGATTATGCGCTGAGGATGAATTCTGAGAAGTGGAACCCAGCATCTTAGCTGTGCTCTGTTAACTCCAGTGACACCCCAGCTCTGCACAGGATCAACCTCCTGGCAAACTCAGCCTCGTTAGGCAAGTCCAGGACCCCCAGAGGACCAGGAGACTCCCCAAAACTTCCTGTCCCCGCATGCTGATGACCAGGGGCCCTTTGGTGAGAACCTCCTGTCCCGACCAGGCGAAGAGTGTTTTCCCCTGAATGTCTTTTTCTGTCCCAGGAGCCCACCTTCCATTTAGTCCGCATGTCTGCTTAACCCTGAGGCCTTTGCTTTTTGCACTGGGAGACAAAGCAGAGACCTTCGGATTCTCAGCAAGCCTCCACCAGGCTCCTGGCGTTGCCCTCCTCGAGCTGCACCCAACGTTCATTTTTCATGCACGGCCATCGGTAGAGCTGCCTGGATGATGAGGAGATGAAGAGTGAGTCAGGGACAACGCAGGAAAGAGAGTGCCCAGTATCATTAATTGTATCATTTTCTCCCAGCCCTGAATCAGTCCGGGCAGTTCACGTCAAGACCTGGGGCCTGCCCCGCAGAGGGGCCTGAACCATCCACCTCCCCCTGCAGCTTGGACATCGACTGTCCTGGACTTGAGAAGTGCTGCCCCTGGTCAGGGGGGCGCTACTGCATGGCCCCTGCACCCCAAGGTAGGCTGCTGCGGGCCATGCTTATGGACAGGGTCCATAATCATCAGTGTTTTCCCTTGTGTAGCTCCAGAGAGGGACCCTGTGGGCTCCTGGTACAACGTCACCATACTGGTGAAAATGGACTTCAAGGAACTCCAGCAAGTGGACCCCAGGCTCCTGAACCACATGCGCCTTCTGCATTCCTTGGTAGGTGAGACAGACGGGGGCTGCCTGCACCCTGCTGTGTGACACTCTGATTCTGCCTTCACAGGTCACCAGCGCCCTGCAACCAATGGCCTCCACCGTCCACCACCTGCACTCAGCCCCTGGGAACGCCTCCACCACAGTGTCGCGGCTGCTACTGGGCCTGCCACGGCCACTGCCTGTGGCTGACGTCTCCACCCTGCTGGGTGACATTGCGAAGCGTGTCTATGAAGTGATCAGCGTCCAGGTGCAAGGTTGGGCTTCCCTCAATCCTCCCTCTGGGGAGCTGAGTGTGGGTCCTGCTCTCCTTCCCTGTAGATGTCAATGAGTGTTTCTATGAGGAGCTCAATGCCTGCTCTGGAAGGGAACTGTGCGCAAACCTGGAGGGCTCGTACTGGTGCGTCTGTCACCAGGAAGCTCCAGCCACGTCTCCACGGAAGCTGAACCTGGAGTGGGAAGGTAATGGCTAGGCTCTCTCAGATGGCATGGGATTTGCTCATCTTCTCTGTCTGTGCTTTCGTAGATTGTCCTCCAGTCAGTGACTACGTGGTCCTCAACGTCACCAGTGACAGTTTTCAAGTATCCTGGCGTTTAAATTCTACACAGAACCACACTTTCCATGTCCGGGTTTACCGGGGTATGGAGTTGCTCAGGAGCGCCAGGACACAGAGCCAGGCACTGGCAGTGGCTGGGCTGGAGGCTGGAGTGCTGTACAGGGTGAAGACCAGCTACCAGGGGTGCGGGGCCGACGTCTCCACCACGCTGACCATCAAAACCAGTAAGGCCCCCAGTCAGAGACCCACGTTAGCTCACAGGCTAATTTGTTTCACTGTCTGTCTCAGATGCCCAGGTATTTGAAGTCACAATAAAGATTGTAAACCACAACCTGACGGAGAAGTTACTCAACCGCAGCAGTGTGGAGTACCAGGACTTTTCTAGACAACTGCTTCACGAGGTAAAGCCACAATGCAGACAGAAATCTTTTCTATGGATGTCTGCTGTTGCCTCTTCTTGGCTAGGTCGAGAGCTCCTTCCCACCAGTGGTGTCTGACTTGTACCGAAGTGGGAAGCTGAGAATGCAGATCGTGTCTCTCCAGGCGGGAAGTGTGGTCGTGAGGCTCAAGCTCACCGTGCAGGACCCCGGGTTTCCCATGGGCATCTCCACGCTGGCCCCCATACTCCAGCCCCTGTTGGCAAGCACAGTGTTCCAGATTGACCGGCAGGGGACACGCGTGCAAGGTATGGCCCAGCCACCCGCCCTGCTGCCTGGTTCATGGGTTTTGATTGTGTCTCCCCCTGGCAGACTGGGACGAGTGTGTGGACAGCGCGGAACACGACTGCTCACCGGCTGCCTGGTGCATCAACCTGGAGGGCTCCTACACCTGCCAGTGCCGTACCACCAGGGACGCCACCCCCTCCCGCGCAGGCCGGGCCTGTGAGGGTACGTGTCGACCCCCCTGCCGACTCTGGGAAAGCAGGCTCTGACAGTGGATGTGTCTTGGCAGGTGACCTGGTGAGCCCCATGGGCGGTGGACTGTCTGCGGCAACAGGGGTAACGGTCCCAGGTCTTGGCACGGGAACAGCAGCCCTCGGCCTAGAGAACTTCACCTTGTCACCCAGTCCTGGGTACCCTCAGGGCACCCCGGCAGCAGGCCAGGCCTGGACCCCAGAGCCCTCACCCAGAAGAGGGGGCAGCAATGTGGTCGGGTATGACAGGAACAACACAGGAAAAGGCGTGGAGCAGGAGGTGCCCAGCACTGCCCCGGGTCTGGGGATGGACCAGGGGAGCCCCAGCCAGGTGAACCCCAGCCAGGGGAGCCCCAGCCAGGGGAGCCTCAGACAGGAGAGTACCAGCCAGGCGAGCCCCAGCCAGAGGAGCACCAGCCAGGGGAGCCCCAGCCAGGTGAACCCCAGCCAGCGGAGCACCAGCCACGCGAACTCCAGCCAGGGGAGCCCCAGCCAGGGGAGCCCCAGCCAGGAGAGCCCCAGCCAGGGGAGCACCAGCCAGGCGAGCCCCAGCCATAGGAACACTATCGGGGTGATAGGCACCACCTCCTCCCCGAAGGCTACTGGGTCAACCCACAGCTTCCCTCCTGGGGCCACAGATGGCCCACTGGCCCTCCCTGGACAGCTACAGGGAAACTCCATCATGGAGCCACCCTCCTGGCCTTCCCCTACTGAGGACCCCACCGGCCACTTCCTGTGGCATGCCACCCGTTCCACCCGGGAAACACTTCTGAATCCCACGTGGCTGCGAAATGAGGACAGTGGACCCTCCGGTTCTGTAGACCTGCCATTGACCTCCACCCTCACAGCTCTGAAGACCCCCGCCTGTGGTGAGTTCCTCGAATGGTGCATGGGGACTAGGTGTAATTTTGGTGTTTATATTCCACTTCCCAGTTCCTGTCTCCATTGGGAGGATCATGGTCTCCAATGTGACCAGCACCGGCTTCCACCTGGCATGGGAGGCGGATCTTGCTATGGACTCCACCTTCCAGCTCACTCTGACTTCCATGTGGAGCCCTGCTGTGGTCCTAGAGACCTGGAACACGAGTGTGACACTGTCGGGGCTGGAGCCTGGGGTCTTGCACCTGGTTGAGATCATGGCCAAAGCATGTGGGAAAGAAGGTGCCAGAGCTCATCTGAAAGTGAGGACAGGTAATGGGCTTCCATTTGTTTTTAAAGAGAGGAATTCCAAATGTGCTTATCCTCCATCCTGCAGCAGCCCGGAAGCTCATTGGAAAGGTCAGAATCAAAAATGTCAGGTACTCAGAATCCTTTCGCAACGCAAGCAGCCAGGAGTATCGAGATTTCCTAGAACTATTCTTCAGGATGGTGAGTTGGTGATATCAGCCCTTAATTCCTTTGGGACCTCCTCACATGGCCTCTTTCCCCGCAGGTGCGGGGCTCCCTGCCAGCCACCATGTGTCAGCACATGGACGCTGGTGGGGTCAGGATGGAAGTCGTCAGCGTCACCAACGGCAGCATCGTGGTGGAGTTTCACTTGCTGATAATCGCAGATGTGGATGTCCAGGAGGTGTCAGCTGCATTTCTCACCGCCTTCCAGACCGTGCCTCTGCTGGAGGTGATCAGAGGCGACACCTTCATACAGGGTACGAGAGGCTGGGATGGAGCCTCTCCCGTGTTCTTCTGTTTTGTCTTCTAAATGTTGTGCAGATTACGATGAGTGTGAAAGGAAGGAGGACGACTGTGTGCCGGGGACATCCTGTCGAAACACCCTCGGGTCTTTCACTTGTAGCTGCGAGGGAGGAGCCCCCGACTTCCCTGTGGAATATTCTGAGAGACCCTGTGAAGGTAATGTCGTCAGAGTTTCTTCTTCTGGAATAACTCTTTGCCTTTTCCTCCTTGTGCCTTGCAGGTGACTCTCCTGGCAATGAAACCTGGGCCACCAGCCCAGAGAGGCCTCTCACCACAGCAGGGACCAAGGCTGCCTTTGTGCAAGGCACCAGCCCCACCCCCCAAGGCCTGCCCCAGCGGCTGAACCTGACCGGAGCAGTCAGGGTGCTCTGTGAGATCGAGAAGGTGGTTGTCGCCATCCAGAAGCGCTTCCTGCAGCAGGAATCCATCCCCGAGTCCTCGTTGTACCTCAGCCACCCCTCCTGCAACGTGAGCCACAGCAATGGCACACACGTGCTCCTGGAGGCCGGCTGGAGCGAGTGTGGGACCCTCATGCAGAGCGTAAGACCAGGAGAGCCAGGCTCAGGATGTACTGGGAGCTCCTCATGCTCCGCTTTGTGCTCAGAACATGACGAACACCGTGGTGAGGACCACGCTGAGGAACGACCTGTCCCAGGAGGGCATCATCCACCACCTGAAGATCCTGAGCCCCATCTACTGCGCCTTCCAGAATGACCTGCTGACATCCTCCGGCTTCACCCTGGAGTGGGGGTAAGGGAGAAATGCCCCGGCTGCCCCACAGCACATGCCTCCTGCAAGCTGCTTCCTCTTGCAGGGTTTACACCATCATCGAGGACCTCCACGGCGCTGGGAATTTTGTTACCGAAATGCAGTTGTTTATCGGAGACTCTCCCATACCTCAGAATTATAGCGTGTCTGCCAGTGACGATGTCAGGATCGAAGTGGGGCTCTACAGGCAGAAAAGCAACCTCAAGGTGGTCCTGACGGAGTGCTGGGCAACCCCGTCTAGCAACGCCCGGGACCCCATCACCTTCAGCTTCATTAACAACAGGTAGGGCTCAGGAGTGCAGGCACCCCCATCCACAAGCAAGGAGTCCCATTTCCTCTCTTCTCAGCTGCCCTGTGCCCAACACATACACCAACGTGATTGAGAACGGCAACTCCAATAAGGCCCAGTTCAAGCTGAGGATCTTTTCCTTTATCAACGACTCCATCGTCTACCTGCACTGCAAACTCCGCGTCTGCATGGAATCCCCCGGAGCCACGTGCAAAATCGTAAGTGTTTTTTGGTTTTCTAAACGTTTGGTTGACGTTTCTCTTCTTGGAAAAAAAAAAACAGAATTGCAATAACTTTCGGTTGCTGCAAAATAGTGAAACCTCTGCCACACACCAGATGTCCTGGGGACCCCTCATCCGGTCTGAAGGTGAGTTGATGACTTGGTTTAGACAATGAAAGGATCTCTCACCTGTGCCTGTCTCCTCCCCGAGGTGAGCCTCCTCATGCAGAAGCAGGCCTGGGTGCCGGTTATGTGGTCCTTATTGTGGTGGCCATCTTCGTGCTGGTGGCGGGAACAGCCACCCTTCTGATCGTGCGCTACCAGAGAATGAATGGGAGATACAACTTTAAAATCCAGTCCAACAACTTCAGCTACCAGGTGTTCTACGAATAGGAGGCGCAGGCTGACAGGAAGGTGGGTGCGGAGTGGGGTGGGAGGTGCAGGCTAGCTGACCCAGGTGACCTCTTCCTCCACACAGGTCGCCGTGAGTCAAGCTGCCTCCAGAACCTCAGAGCTTCCCTGGTGGGCTCCCCCGGGATCCCCAGTGTCTCTCTGCACCTCCACCCATCCCTCGGTTCTTAACTCTTCAAGCCTTAACGGAGGTCTGCTCTGACGGGTGGGCTCTGCCAGAGCCCGGGTGAGCCCAGAAAGGAAGACAGCAGCCACCGTCTGTCCCGAAGAGGCAGGCCGTCCTGTAGGTCCTAGAGGAGCCACAGCCCAGGGGCAGATGAAGGGGCTGCGGAAGACGGGGGCAGTCCTGGGGGTGCTGCGGCTACACCACCACCCGCGCGGCCCCCGCAGCCTAGACCTCCCAGGCCTGTGACCCTCCACACCAGCCCTCAGAACCCTCCTGGGCTTGCCCTCCCTTGGCGTCCGTCACCCTTTGGCAAATATAGAATATTTCACATTCTCAGAGAGACCCGACCGCGCTCTTGATGCTCTTTCGAAAATAGGTCAGTCTTAGAAATACACTGCTAATGTTATTTTTAGTGGATGTTTATGCTGTTTGACTTTTCTCCTGTGTACCAAGGTATTGCTTTTATTTACACGACAGCGACTCAAAAGGCACTCGATTAATGTGACAACCTTTTCAATAAGCAGAAATAACGTAGGTACACATCACTCTTTACATTTTTCTAAGCATTTTCACAGCCGTTTCTTCATATAATCCGACCACAGTGGGAGGTGTGATTTACCCATTACACAATGAGAAACCAGAGGAGCCGATGAGTTACTTAATTGAGGTCACAGAATGAATTAGCAAGAAAATGGTTCTAAAATCTAAGTATTTTAGTCTAGAATTTTCTCCATTACATCATCCTAAGAGATAATGCTCTGTACTTCATTTGAAATAAACTGGAATTGTATTAGATAGCTCACACCTGAAAGTAGAGTGTTTTTCCTCAGTGAA